CCGGCTAATTTTTGTATTTTTAGTAGAGACGGGGTTTCACCATCTTGGCCAGGCTGGTCTTGAACTCCGACCTCAGGTGTTCCACGTGCCTCGGCCTCCCAAAGTGCTGGGATTACAGGTGTGAGCCACCGCACCCAGCCAAAACACTATTATTAAAATCACTTATTTGTAAACAGGTAATATTTGCACATGATAAGTACAAATCATTTAGTAAAAAGTCAACGGTGACAGGCTTGCTTTGTTTTATTCCCTTTCGGCAAACAGGTGCCCATTTCCTCGCATTTTGTCTATGGTGCCTTTCTTGCAACAAAGGCAGAGATGAATAGCTGCTACAGAGACTCAGGGCCTACATATCAGAGAACATTTTCTATTAGGCCCTTTACAGAAACCTTCGCTGATTTTTTTTTTTTAGTATTTTACCATTTCAGACAATGTTGCTATGCTATCTTTGTATATCTGTCATTTTGCACATGGGAGTTTCTGTAGAATGAATCTCTCTATGTGGAAATGCTAGGTCTTAAGGTGTCAGCATTTGTCGTTTTGATAGGTGTTACCAAATAGCCCTCTAGGGAAGTTGAACTAATTTATACTGTCTTCAGCGAAGCATGCTTGGACCTGTTCCCCACAGCCTCCACTAACCTTGTTAACATCTTGATACTTGCCGATCCGAGAAGGGAAACACGATGCTCATTGTAGTTTTAATTTGCATCTATCTGATTATGAATAAAGAGTTAGCATCTTTTCAAGTCTAAAAATCTTAAAAACAAAACTCCTGAACTTTTCCCGCCCAACAGACTCAAGACTCGTGACCCGGCCGTTGGCACGACGCGGGACGCCGGTGTGGCAGTGGCGGAAGAGGCAGATATCGCGGACCACCCCCGCGCCCCCCAATTCCTTTCAACCAATTCCCTCCCAGCCGCGGAGCCCCGCCCCCAGTCCGCCTCTGGCCAGCTTGGGCGGAGCGCACGGCCAGTGGGAGGTGCTGAGCCGCCTGATTTATTCCGGTCCCAGAGGAGAAGGCGCCAGAACCCCGCGGGGTCTGAGCAGCCCAGCGTGCCCATTCCAGCGCCCGCGTCCCCGCAGCATGCCGCGCCCCCGCCTGCTGGCCGCGCTGTGCGGCGCGCTGCTCTGCGCCCCCAGCCTCCTCGTCGCCCTGGGTGAGTGGATCGCGCCGCCCTCTGCCCCTCGCCATCTGCTCATCTTACCTGTCTCTGTCCCCAGATATCTGTTCCAAAAACCCCTGCCACAACGGTGGTTTATGCGAGGAGATTTCCCAAGAAGTGCGAGGAGATGTCTTCCCCTCGTACACCTGCACGTGCCTTAAGGGCTACGCGGGCAACCACTGTGAGACGAGTGAGTATGTGGGGGTGCTTGTTGCCTGTTTCTAGCCACCTGACTGCCACCTCCCTTCCCTCAGAATGTGTCGAGCCACTGGGCCTGGAGAATGGGAACATTGCCAACTCACAGATCGCCGCCTCGTCTGTGCGTGTGACCTTCTTGGGTTTGCAGCATTGGGTCCCGGAGCTGGCCCGCCTGAACCGCGCAGGCATGGTCAATGCCTGGACACCCAGCAGCAATGACGATAACCCCTGGATCCAGGTATGCCTGGGGATGGCCCTGGGGCGGGGCAATAAGGGTGCCATCTCCCCTGCCCTGTGTCCAGGTGAACCTGCTGCGGAGGATGTGGGTAACAGGTGTGGTGACGCAGGGTGCCAGCCGCTTGGCCAGTCATGAGTACCTGAAGGCCTTCAAGGTGGCCTACAGCCTTAATGGACACGAATTCGATTTCATCCATGATGTTAATAAAAAACACAAGGTAGGTCTTGTTGGGGCCCGAAAGAAGGGCTGCCCCTTCTCCAGTCTTGTCCCTTCCCTGCTAGGAGTTTGTGGGTAACTGGAACAAAAACGCGGTGCATGTCAACCTGTTTGAGACCCCTGTGGAGGCTCAGTACGTGAGATTGTACCCCACGAGCTGCCACACGGCCTGCACTCTGCGCTTTGAGCTACTGGGCTGTGAGCTGAACGGTGAGTGCTGGGGGTGCGGGTAGGGGGGCACTGATTCCTTGACCTCATGTAATTTGCATTGTAGCAAGGAAGGCAGACTTGAGGCGAGGAGCAGATGACAGAGAGCAGTAACAGCTCTGAAGAAAAGCTAGAGGCTGATGAGATGACCATGACTTGGGGTGAGGGGAGAGAGCAAGACAAGGACTGCTCTGTCGGGAAGGCCTTTGACTGGGGGCCTGAATGATGGAGAGCCAGCCACATGAAAAACTTAAAAACAGCACTGCAAAAAGAGCACTGCAGGCAAGGAATTGGTAAATGCAAAGGCCCTGGGGCATGTTGAAGGGTGGAAGGAAGGCCAGTGGAGCTGGAGCCAAGAGATGGAGGGGCAGCTTGGTGGGTGAAGAGCCCCAGGGACCCGCAGTGTCATCACCTAGGAGCTTCTTAGAAATGCAGACTGAGGCCGGGTGCGGTGGCTCACGCCTGTAATCCCAGCACTTTGGGAGGCCGAGGCGAGCGGATCACCTGAGGTCAGGAGATCAAGACCAGCTTGGCCAACATGGCGAAGCCCCGTCTCTACTAAAAAAATACAAAAATTAGCCAGGCGTGGTGGCAGGTGCCTGTAATCCCAGCTACTAGGGAGGCTGAGGCAGGATAATTGCCTGAACCCGGTCAGAAGGTGGAGGTTGCAGTGAGCCGAGATCATGCCACTGCACTCCAGCCTGGGTGACAGAGCGAGACTGTGTCTCAAACAAACAAACAAAAAAACAAAAAAAAAGAAATACAGACTGAAAGCCCCAGCCTAGACTTGCTGAAACATAAGCTTTTTTTTTTTATATCAAGATCCCCAGGTGATCTGTGAGAATTACTCCCCTAGTATCTCATTTTATAGATGGGGAGACTGAGAGCCAGAGAGAGGAAGGGACTTCCTAGAGTGCTGGAGCTGACAGTCCTGTCCCTGCCCTGGTGCCCCTTCCAACTGCATTTTACCAGAAAGGCTGTCTGACTTCCTGGGGAGGCTGAGAGTGAGGAGGGTATGAACCACTAGAAGCAGATGATCTGTAGAGGGGTCTGCGTTGAGCACATTGTGCAGAATTGGTGTCCTCTGCAAAGCTGCCCAGGTTTTAGCCTGCCTCAGGCCTCTCCTCTTCTGGGGCCAAGGGACAACCAGCTCTCAGCCCGGGAGCCTCTCTTTGAGGGGGAAGGTGGTGGTTCCCTGGTGCATCACCATCAGGAGATGATGGTACCATCAGCAGGCATTGTCAACACACCCTGGAGGCAAATGTCTTGAGTGGTGAGAGTACAGGTGGGCAGTGATATAACTTAGCTGGCTCCCAGTACTCTTGAGTGGTGAGAGTATTGGAGGGCAGTGATATAACTTAGCTGGCTCCCAGAGGGCAGGGGGCTCTCCAGTCCCACCGTCCACTCCTGCCTCCCTCAATTCCCCAGAGGGATAGACACTTGTGGAGTGAGGATTCTTCCAGGTGGGAGACACCCCCATCATTCTCTTGGGAGTTGTATCTCTTGCCCATCCCCAACTGTTCTATCCATATGCAGGTGCAGATACAAGTGCAAGGCAGCCCGGCACATTCCTGAGTGTTTGGGGCAGGGCTGAGTGAAACAAAGGCCAGCTTCCCGGGCCAGCCCTCACAGGCCTGTGTGACAGCATCCCCAGAACATTTGAGTGTGCGAAGGCCCTCTGGGAGACACTAAGTCAGGGGGCTTCTGGGGAATGGAAATAGAGATGTTCCTGTGCCCCAGGAGTTGTCTGATTTCTCTAACTGCCAGCTGCTGGAGGGCAGGGATGTTGTCCTGTTCATCACTGGGTCGTCACTAGGCAGGCCTTCATCATCTAGCTGGGATGTGTAGCTGGTAGAGGTGACGTCATAGTGTGACATTAGGAGTTTGTATGTGACTTGAGCATGATGCTTAATGTCTTTCAGTTTTCTCATCTATAGAATGGGCTTACTAATTTCTACTTCATTTAGTGTTTTTTTTTCTTTTTTTTTTTGGTGGCAGGTTAAATGACTGAAGTAAGCACTGAATAAACAATGTGGTTGTTATTAAAGTAGATAGTGACTGTGCCATGGGACGGATGGG